ACTCACTGCAGTCTCGAACCCCTGGGCTCAGTCAGTCCTCCTGCCTCAGCCTCCTGAGTAGCTGGGAATACAGGTGTACACCATCATGCGGGGCATGGTTATTGGTTATGAGGTTATCTGTTTAATCTCCACATTTCCTTTTTTATCCAAGAGGACTATTTATCTTGTTTCTCCTGTATTACTAGCACCCAGCATATAACTACAGTACAGTAGACAGAAAATATGTATTAAATAAGTGAATTTCATCAAAATGTTTTCTAGAGTCCCAGCTCTGTAATCTGCAACTTAGATAACCTGCCTGAGCCTTAGTTTGCTCAAGTATAAAATGGAAATAAAAATAAAAATAATACTTACCTTAGAGGGTCGTTTTGAGGATTAAATAAGATATATCAGAAAAGCTCTTAGAACGGTGCTTGGATATAGTAAGCATTTGATTAATGCATGCTTAAACATAAAGAAAGGTTACATCAATTCACACTCATACCAGCAGACTTTGACACTATCACTCTTTACCCTGTTCAACATTGAGTCTTGTGTTTTTAAATATTTTTGTAAAGAATATAGGTAAAAAGTGGCATTTTTTCTTTGGATTTAATTCTTATGGATTTAAGTCAACATGTATTTTCAAGCCAACAAGTTTTGTTAATAAGATGGCTGCACCCTGCTGCTCCATGCCAGATCCACCACACAGAAAGCAAATGTTCAGTGCATCTCCCTCTTCCTGTCAGAGCTTATAGAGGAAGGAAGACCCCGCAATGTGGAGGCATATTGTATTACAATTACTTTTAATGGCAAAAACTGCAGTTACTTTTGTGCCAACCTACTACATGGTCTGGACAGCTAAATGTCATGTATTTTTCATGGCCCCTCCAGGTATTGTCAGAGTCCTCTTGTTTGGCCTTCTAGGAAGGCTGTGGGACCCAGCTTTCTTCAACCAGTCCAGGTGGAGGCCTCTGCCTTGAACGTTTCCAAGTGAGGTAAAACCCGCAGGCCCAGAGGCCTCTCTACTTCCTGTGTGGGGTTCAGAAACCCTCCTCCCCTCCCAGCCTCAGGTGCCTGCTTCAGAAAATGGTGAGTCTCTCTCTTATAAAGCCCTCCTTTTTTGAAAAAGTCATCTGTTTTGCTTTTTTTCCAGAAGTAGTAAGTCTGCTGGCCTCCGCCATCTTAGTAAAGTAACAGTCCCATGAAACAAAGATGCAGTCGGGCACTCACTGGAGAGTTCTGGGCCTCTGCCTCTTATCAGGTGAGTAGGATGGAGTGGAAAGGGTGGTGTGTCTAACACTTTTTTTTTCTTATTTATTTTCTAGTTGGCGTTTGGGGGCAAGATGGTGAGATATGCTTTCTTTCTTTCTTTTTTATGTTACTAATGGCTTCTTACTGTTTCCTTTTCAGGTAATGAAGAAATGGGTAAGAAGATTTCCACTCTATCTAGCAAAAGTTTCTTACTGCTGTTTCCTTTTTTCATTTTCAGGTGGTATTACACAGACACGTGAGTTTATTGGTCTTTTATTTATGCCCTGTTTCTTCTGCCAATTTCCCTTCTTTCTCCCCAGCATATAAAGTCTCCATCTCTGGAACCACAGTAATATTGACATGCCCTCAGTATCCTGGATCTGAAATACTATGGCAACACAATGATAAAAACATAGGCGGTGATGAGGATGATAAAAACATAGGCAGTGATGAGGATCACCTGTCACTGAAGGAATTTTCAGAATTGGAGCAAAGTGGTTATTATGTCTGCTACCCCAGAGGAAGCAAACCAGAAGATGCGAACTTTTATCTCTACCTGAGGGCAAGAGGTAATCCAGGTCTCCAGAACAGGTACCACCGGGATTTCCCCTCTCCCCACCCCACCCCCCACAGTGTGTGAGAACTGCATGGAGATGGATGTGATGTCGGTGGCCACAATTGTCATAGTGGACATCTGCATCACTGGGGGCTTGCTGCTGCTGGTTTACTACTGGAGCAAGAATAGAAAGGCCAAGGCCAAGCCTGTGACACGAGGAGCGGGTGCTGGCGGCAGGCAAAGGGGTAAGGCTGTGGAGTCCAGTCAGAGGAGATTCGGAATGAAATGTTTCCCCTCCTTCCTCCGCAGGACAAAACAAGGAGAGGCCACCACCTGTTCCCAACCCAGACTATGAGGTAACGTGGGATAGAAATGGGCCAGGACGCTGCACTGACCGCCCCCTCTCTATTTCACCCCCAGCCCATCCGGAAAGGCCAGCGGGACCTGTATTCTGGCCTGAATCAGAGACGCATCTGACCCTCTGGAGAACACTGCCTCCCGCTGGCCCAGGTCTCCTCTCCAGTCCCCCTGCGACTCCCTGTTTCCTGGGCTAGTCTTGGACCCCACGAGAGAGAATCGTTCCTCAGCCTCATGGTGAACTCGCGCCCTCCAGCCTGATCCCCCGCTCCCTCCTCCCTGCCTTCTCTGCTGGTACCCAGTCCTAAAATATTGCTGCTTCCTCTTCCTTTGAAGCATCATCAGTAGTCACACCCTCACAGCTGGCCTGCCCTCTTGCCAGGATATTTATTTGTGCTATTCACTCCCTTCCCTTTGGATGTAACTTCTCCGTTCAGTTCCCTCCTTTTCTTGCATGTAAGTTGTCCCCCATCCCAAAGTATTCCATCTACTTTTCTATCGCCGTCCCCTTTTGCAGCCCTCTCTGGGGATGGACTGGGTAAATGTTGACAGAGGCCCTGCCCCGTTCACAGATCCTGGCCCTGAGCCAGCCCTGTGCTCCTCCCTCCCCCAACACTCCCTACCAACCCCCTAATCCCCTACTCCCTCCACCCCCCCTCCACTGTAGGCCACTGGATGGTCATTTGCATCTCCGTAAATGTGCTCTGCTCCTCAGCTGAGAGAGAAAAAAATAAACTGTATTTGGCTGCAAGAGTTGCTGTCCCTGTTTTCTGAGAGACCCTC